CTTCCAGCGGGTACACATGATTAGTTAAACAAGTGTTCAGCATTTCAGCGGCAGCCATTAGACTCTTAACTCAGGTGGGGAATTCTCCAAATACGGAAGGGGATTCAAATGGGGGGCATAATAAATGTATATAAATGTCCATTAAAGGCAAGTTGAGTTGGAAGTGATGACAATATATTTGAGTAGAAACATCTAGCAGGTAGTTGGAAATGTGGCACTCGTGTTCCCCAGAGAGCTAGTTACAGATTTGGGAAGTTGAGTTGTGATTGCTTTTAAAATCAGGAGTCTAGAGAGAATCTAACTCAAAATTTTCATCCACATATGCAGAATCTCAATCTGAGAGTTGTTCATTCCTATAGATGTGCTGGCCACACCAACCCCCAACATCTATTATGAAAATTAGGAAATTCACACTCTATTATGGAAAATAGGAAAAATATATAGATAATACATGCAAAACAAGTGGGAGGAGAGAACTACGGATCGTGGAGAGCCTATTGCATATTATTATTTTACAAATATTTAAGTGCCAACTATGTGTCAGGCACTATGCTAAGGTGATTTAATGTTGAGCAAAACCCGACATGTCCCTGCATTTGAGGAACTGAAAGGTCTGAGGGAGGGCCTAAGGAGCTTGGGCCTTAGCTGGTTACAAAGCCATATATTATGCCATATATATTAATGAGCAGCAACGCCTCCCGCAGTATTTACAGCCCACGCGTGGCAGTCCTGTCCACCCTGTCCCCGTTCGGTCCAGCCCGAGGCGGTGGCCTAGATGCTTGATGGGCACTGTCAGCCTGATCTTTGGTGGTCTTCCCGCTGTCTGTTCTCAGCTGCTGATTCCAGGTCCCAGGAGTCGACTTTGGCTTGAGGAAGGCAGGCGCCTTAGGTGGGGCAGTTGACACTCGCGCAGCGCCTTGCTCACCTGAGTGTGTGGCGGCGCGCGGGTTTGGGCGGGGAGGGGGCCGGGCCTCGGGAAGGAGGCGCGCCGCGCAGTTTGACCCCGGCGGCGTTCCGTACCGTCGCGGATTTCGGCGGCGGAAACATGGCGGTCGCGGCCGGGCCGGTAACGGAGAAAGTTTACGCCGACACTGGCCTGTATTAGCGCGTATGGCCTCGGGCCCTCGTTCCCCAAGGCGTGCCGCCTCCCTGTTCTCAGTCGCAGGCTGAAGCCTTGTCTGCTCTCCTCCTTTTTGGTTTGGTTTTGGAACTGACTCCGAGGGTTGGGAGAGCGCGTTGGTGGCGACGGCCGAGTCAGGTAGGGAGAAATGGGTGGACGGCAGGGCGGCGAGATCTAGGCATAGACACTGCCAGGGCTCCGCGTGGTCCGGACCCCAAGCTCCGCCCAGTCGGCCTCCCAGGGCCGGGGTAGGATACCTGCCTCTGGAGGAGTTGACAGTGGTGGTTGGAGATTGGAGGGTGTGGGAGCGCCTCTCCGTATTTCGCAAGGGTTCCCCCTCAACTGGGCGCCACGTTGTGGTCGCGTTCTCCGAGGCAGAGGATGGTGGAGAACAGCCAAGCTCCTTGTCGGACCTCCCACATCTCGCTAGAAGGAGGCCGAAAGGGAGAGAAATTGCTGTTGCTGCTCTAGTGCTGAGGAGTTTGATATTCTAGATGACATTTTCCTCGTATGAGATGGCTCAAAGAGTTATCAGTAATTCAGAACTGAAGCACTGAAATTCCCTGTTTTTTCAGTGTAGTTCTTTCAGCCTTGACACTTCTAGATGGGACAGAGTTTCTGAGTGAAAGATAATGCAAGTGATACGGTATGCCTCAAGCCATTCCCTAGAGGTAGGACATGGAGAGAGAATTGGTTTGGAAGAATTTGGGTGAATTAAGTAAAGACTGGTGGAAAGCTGAAATAGAAACCAAACATTCATGGACTCTCCCTTAGTTCTACTAGTTATTAGTTGTGGGATATAGCTAAGTTCTGTATTCTCTTTAGGCATTAGTAAGTGTCCAATGGTGACTATTGTTGTTAAATGTAGTTATTTCTTTATTAGTCTTTATTTTTCAACAAGTATTTATTGAATACCTTCTTGATGCCGGATTTTTGCTAGTCACTGGGTGTACAGTATTGAAGACAAACCCTCAGAGACCTTTTGATCTAGTGGGAAATGCAGACATGAAATAAGTGATGGTATGTAACAGAGAAAGTATGGGGGTCATGTAATGTAATGTTTTTCTGTTATTCTCTAACTCAGGCTGTCTTTTGAAGAAGATCAGAATGGGGAAGAGTTTTGTAAATTAGCCATTTAAAAACAATCTGCCATGTTGATTTTGGTCCATAGGAAGGTAACTGCATATATTGCATTATATGGATGCACTTAACTCTGAAATATTGTTTTCTTCTTTTTAGATCACTATAAACAAAATTTCCACAAGAGAAAATGTTGAAATAGGAGTTGCGGATACATTGGATATACTGGATGAAATACAAGCGGTTAATTTTTGTAACGTGAGGGAAAAGCCCACATTGCTGGTTACATGTGTAAATCACTGCGTTATTGCTTTAGTCATTGTCTCTATTTAGCAATGACAAGACTGGAAGAAGTAAATAGAGAAGTGAACATGCATTCTTCAGTGCGGTATCTTGGCTATTTAGCCAGAATCAATTTATTGGTTGCTATATGCTTAGGTCTATACGTAAGATGGGAAAAAACAGCAAATTCCTTAATTTTGGTAATTTTTATTCTTGGTCTTTTTGTTCTTGGAATCGCCAGCATACTCTATTACTATTTTTCAATGGAAGCAGCAAGTTTAAGTCTCTCCAATCTTTGGTTTGGATTCTTGCTTGGCCTCCTATGTTTTCTTGATAATTCATCCTTTAAAAATGATGTAAAAGAAGAATCAACCAAATATTTGCTTCTAACATCCATAGTGTTAAGGATATTGTGCTCTCTGGTGGAGAGAATTTCTGGTTATGTCCGTCATCGGCCCACTTTACTAACCACAGTTGAATTTCTGGAGCTTGTTGGATTTGCCATTGCCAGCACAACTATGTTGGTGGAGAAGTCTCTGAGTGTCATTTTGCTTGTTGTAGCTCTGGCTATGCTGATTATTGATCTGAGAATGAAATCTTTCTTAGCTATTCCAAACTTAGTTATTTTTGCAGTTTTGTTATTTTTTTCCTCATTGGAAACTCCCAAAAATCCGATTGCTTTTGCGTGTTTTTTTATTTGCCTGATAACTGATCCTTTCCTTGACATTTATTTTAGTGGACTTTCAGTAACTGAAAGATGGAAACCCTTTTTGTACCGTGGAAGAATTTGCAGAAGACTTTCAGTCGTTTTTGCTGGAATGATTGAGCTTACATTTTTTATTCTTTCCGCATTCAAACTTAGAGACACTCACCTCTGGTATTTTGTAATACCTGGCTTTTCCATTTTTGGAATTTTCTGGATGATTTGTCATATTATTTTTCTTTTAACTCTTTGGGGATTCCATACCAAATTAAATGACTGCCATAAAGTATATTTTACTCACAGGACAGATTACAATAGCCTTGATAGAATCATGGCATCCAAAGGGATGCGCCATTTTTGCTTGATTTCAGAGCAGTTGGTGTTCTTTAGTCTTCTTGCAACAGCGATTTTGGGAGCAGTTTCCTGGCAGGTAAGCTTATTGTTTGTCCAGCAACCCCAATGTACTATGTAAACATGTTTTGGATTTCTTTTAGCCAACAAATGGAATTTTCTTGAGCATGTTTCTAATCGTTTTGCCATTGGAATCCATGGCTCATGGGCTCTTCCATGAATTGGGTAACTGTTTAGGAGGAACATCTGTTGGATATGCTATTGTGATTCCCACCAACTTCTGCAGGTACAGTAATCTAGTATAGTTAGTGATAACTAATGAGTACTTCTTGTTTTTTCTCCTACTTCAGTCCTGATGGTCAGCCAACACTGCTTCCCCCAGAACATGTACAGGAGTTAAATTTGAGGTCTACTGGCATGCTCAATGCTATCCAAAGATTTTTTGCATATCATATGATTGAGACCTATGGATGTGACTATTCCACAAGTGGACTGTCATTTGATACTCTGCATTCCAAACTAAAAGCTTTCCTCGAACTTCGGACAGTGGATGGACCCAGACATGATACGTATATTTTGTATTACAGTGGGCACACCCATGGTACAGGAGAGTGGGCTCTAGCAGGTAAACTCACCTTTGGCAGTTTCACTATTGTATATTGCTCCATTGAATTTTCTCTTGTTCACAGGTGGAGATACACTACGCCTTGACACACTTATAGAATGGTGGAGAGAAAAGAATGGTTCCTTTTGTTCCCGGCTTATTATCGTATTAGACAGCGAAAATTCAACCCCTTGGGTGAAAGAAGTGAGGAAAATTAATGACCAGTATATTGCAGTGCAAGGAGCAGAGTTGATAAAAACAGTAGATATTGAAGAAGCTGACCCGCCACAGCTAGGTGACTTTACAAAAGACTGGGTAGAATATAACTGCAACTCCAGTAATAACATCTGCTGGACTGAAAAGGGACGCACAGTGAAAGCAGTATATGGTGTGTCAAAACGGTGGAGTGACTACACTCTGCATTTGCCAACGGGAAGCGATGTGGCCAAGCACTGGATGTTACACTTTCCTCGTATTACATATCCCCTAGTGCATTTGGCAAATTGGTTATGCGGTCTGAACCTTTTTTGGATCTGCAAAACTTGTTTTAGGTGCTTGAAAAGATTAAAAATGAGTTGGTTTCTTCCTACTGTGCTGGACACAGGACAAGGCTTCAAACTTGTCAAATCTTAATTTGGACCCCAAAGCGGGATATTAATAAGCACTCATACTACCAATTATCACTAACTTGCCATTTTTTGTATGCTGTATTTTTATTTGTGGAAAATACCTTGCTACTTCTGTAGCTGCTCTCACTTTGTCTTTTCTTAAGTAATTATGGTATATATAAGGCGTTGGGAAAAAACATTTTATAATGAAAGTATGTAGGGAGTCAAATGCTTACTGTAAATGCATAAGAGACGTTAAAAATAACACTGCACTTTCAGGAATGTTTGCTTATGGTCCTGATTAGAAAGAAACAGTTGTCTATGCTCTGCAATGGTCAATGATGAATTACTAATGCCTTATTTTCTAGGCATATAATAATAGTTTAGAGAATGTAGACCAGATAAATTTGTTTACTGTTTTAAGAAAACTACCAGTTTACTTACAGAAGATTCTTTTTTCCAAACAGTAGGTTTCATCCAAGACCATTTGAAGAACTGCAAACTCTTTCTCTTAGAAAAGAAAGAGGGCAGCCTAAAATAAACGCAAAATTTGCTTATACTCCATCACATTCAGATGTCTTGGTTGTGACTTATTACCAGTGTGGCAGAGAACCCAAGTTACATTTTAGATCAAAATATTCTTTATGTAGGTATTGTTAAAAGGCTAGAGCCTACAAGTTGCTCTTCCATGCGTTGGTCAGGGGGCCCTGAAAACACTGGTAATATTAAGAGTCTTTCTCAGGGTAACTTAATGTTTTCTTAATGAACAGTGTTTCCAGCTACAAATTCTTCCAATAAATTGTCTTCCTTTTTGAAAAGTACTCTCATAGAAGAAATTTAGCAATTTCTCGTTGACTGACTCAGTCTATTTTAAGTATTCAGAAAAGATTTTGATCCCCATTGAGTTAATGCTCTGCCTTGAAAATTATTTTTCTGATCCTTGTTAGTGATAACATTTTTTTTCTACTGAAGGTCAGAGGATAGGAAACAAGTATTTCTCTTCTGGTATACATGTAATGTATTCTGTAAAAAAGTATTCATATTGGCAATTTTAGTTAGGCATAATATTGTGGTTGTAATTTTTAAAACTTAGTGTTTTGTCTGATTAAAGCAGGCACTGATCAGGGTATCTCCTAAGAGGTAATTCACTTCTTATTCCTTTCCAATAATTATTACATTCTAAATTTTCATCTATGAGAAATAACAAACAAGAAGGGAATAGAATTAAATTGGGGTATAATCTAATCTTCATTGTTTAAATGGTTTGCCTTCTCACCATTGAAGCCATTTTTTTATAGCCTCAGAAAGAGGAAATAATGCCTCCACCATTTTCTACCTGGTGACTTGAAAATTGAACTTTTAAGTTAGGAAGAAGTTAGAGTCAGGGAACTTGTATACCACTATCTATGCAGCATTGTTATAGTCTGATTATTTCTGTGTTTTGAATATGATTTTCCTAATGCTCTAAATAAAATTTTGTTAAAAATTAATTTTTTATTTAATGATGTGCAAATATTGAATATTTTAGTATATTTATTAAAAGTGGTAGTCATTAAAAATGCCCATGTTTTAGAGTTCATGTTTGGAAGTTTCCATTATAGGTTAAGGATTTATATTAGTATTGTCCAAATAAAATAGTATAGTTTTTTTTATTGCTCTGTTCAGCAGTAGGGTAGTAGAAAAGCCAAATGTTAAAATTATGAGCTTTTAGCTTAAAAAAAGTTAATGTTAAGTAAAATCTCCTTTTAAATTTCTCAGCTATTTGTGAGCAGGTTAGCTTTAAAGCATTATCTCTTCACTTTAAGAAAGCCAAATACAAAAGTATATTCTGCATTCTTTATAAGGTAGTATTAAGGTGGTACTAAAAATTACATTTTAAAAACAGCTGACAGTTTGACAGCCACAAACCTAACTTTTTCATATGTATTTCCTGTGAAAGTAAAACCAAAAATGGTCTTTGGGCCAAGAATGTGACTTGAGCCAATTTGTTAACCAAAAATTTATAGAATGTCCACTTTGATGAATTCTCCTACCCAAACAAACAAAAAACAATAAATGACTTTTTGGGATGGTATCACAAAGCTAACATTTTAAAAACAATAACTAGGCCGGGTGCAGTGGCTCACGCCTGTAATCCCAGCACTTTGGGAGGCCTAGGTGGGTGGATCACTTGAGGCCAGGAGTTTGAGACCAGCCTGGCCAACATGGGGAAACCTCATCGCTACTAAAAATACAAAAAAAATTATTAGCCGGGCATGGTGGCAGGTGCCTGTAATCCCAGCTACTTGGGAGGCTAAGGCACAAGAATCGCTTGAACCCGGGAGGCAGAGGTTGCAGTGAGCTGAGATTGTGCCACTGCACTCCAGCCTGGGCGACAGAGCAGGACTCTTTCTTTGTCTCAAAAAAAAAAAAAAGTACATGTTTAGCCAGGCATGGTGGCTCATGCCTGTAATCCCAGCACTTTGGGAGGCCGAGGCAGGTGGATCAAAAGGTCAAGAGATGGAGACCATCTGGCCAACATGGTGAAACCCCATCTCTACTAAAAATAAAAAAATCAGCTGGGCGTGGTGGTGCACGCCTGTAGTCCCATCTACTTGGGAGACTGAGGCAGGAGAATCTCTTGAACCGGGGAGGCAGAGGTTGCAGTGAGCCGAGATTGCGCCACTGCACTCCAGCCTGGCAACAGAGAGAGACTCCATCTCAAAAAAAAAAAGAAACAAACAAAAAAAATAATAAGGGTGTAGAAAAGAAATATTACAAGAAGAATAAAGTGATTGGTTACTTTCACCTAAAGATTGAAAAATAGATCTGACAATGAGACTAATTTGTCTATGGCTGTCATGTTTAAGAAAGAGTTGCTTGGAGTGAAAGGAATTATTTTAGGGCAAAACTTTACCATTCTACTAAAAAGAGGTAACATGGAGATTTTTTCAACATAACTTTGTTTAGTATTTGTTTCCTCATGTGATACCTTGCTAAAACCACAAAACCACTAGCTCTAAAAACATCATCTTTTTTTTCAATAGAATAAAAAAAACAGTATGAATTTATTTTCTTTTTTTAACCATTATTTATTTATTTTAATTTTATTATTATTATACTTTAAGTTTTAGGGTACATGTGCAAATAGCATACACACTGTTGCAAAATAAATAAGGAGCCAAGTTCTTTCTCTCCCCATGACTTTTCAGTTATGCCATCATTTTATTCAAAAATTTTTAGTTTGCTCTGATCTAAACTCTTCCCTGGGAAACTTGGGGTTATATTTCCATAGAATTCTGTCTTGCTCTTAATAAATTCAAAATTCTTTGGAAAAGATGCATTTCAGAGGATTATTCTTATGACCAGTTATGCTTTAAAAAAATTAAAGTCTTAATTAAAATGCACTTATATTTAATGCATTAGTGGGTAGATTTTTGTTTTGAGTAAAATCTTTATTAGAATCTATTTGTAACTGGATATTTTGTAATTTTGGGCTCAAACATATTTACTCTTGGGTACTGCTTTTTTATATGTATTCAAATTTATAGCTTAGTCTCTTTTAAAGTAATATTCTACATTACTTTCCCACAAGTGATGATAGTTAATATAATGTATGCCAGAAGAAAATGATTTAATTTTAAGAATGTGATTAGATATATTTGACAGTAAGTGCTCAAAGGAGTTAGATCTGTCAGTACTTTCGAATGTCTCCTGTATTGGAAACTATTAGACTGTCACCTCTTTTTAGGCAGAGGCTTACACATGTTGGTATTTCTGGTACACAGTTACCGAGAAGAGTGCCTTGTCCGTAATGAGAAGCATTTAATAAATATTTTGGACTGAGTGAATAAATCTAGAATCCTAAGGAGAAATTGGAATAACTTGATTGTAAATTACTACATTTTCTTTAGTTTTACTTAAATGGATATTATTTCAAGATCTTCATTAAGCAAGTAATTTAGTAAAAAACTTACAGAATCCATAAAAAGAAAGCAAATCTCAAATTTGTAGTTAAGAGTAATAAGTGTTAAGATTAGGGAAGGAAAAACTGTTTCAGAACTGGTTTGAATGAAAACATAGCTGATGTTGCCAAAAAATGGCTTTTTGTGAGTTGAGTCCATTTCCATCATGACTCTAATATCATTAAGATTGAATCATTCATTTCCTCACTATTATATCTAGACAGATTGGAAATTTACCAGAAATGGAAATTATTAAAAGTCTGACTGATGAACAAAGAAGGAATTTGACTATGCATATCAGTGACAACTAAATTGGAAGGTCAGTAAAATAGGCCTATAAGCATAAGCAGGTTAAGGACAAGCTAGGGAAACTATAAGTATCTCCTTTTTTATATTGTCTTACCTATTCACTAATTATAACACATAGAAACAATATAAAACGATGAAGTTTAAGCAGTAATTGTTTTGAGAAACCATTCTGTTGATAATTTACATTTATGTTTATTAGGAAATATTGTTATTATTACTTAGACCAAAGTTGACTGAAAATTGAAAACTGTGGGCTACCCGTAAGGTTTTTTGCTTTGAAATATTCAATACCTAAAAGCCATTTTGATTTTAAAAATGAAGTTGACCAGTCATCTTGTATGATGACCTCATAATATTTTATAAGTTTGAACTTAAAATAGTTAGAAGTAGACAGTTTTAGTAAGCTTTTGTTTTTATTTGGTCTAGCCTAAAAGACATTGATTTATCTCAAAGATTTTTAGCAGTGTGCAAGGGACAAATGAGTATGACATAGCTTCCTAGACAAGCAGTGTTCACTCAATGCCAAGTAAACTTTTCTAAGTTCAAAAATATTTTTATATTAAAACACATACCAATGTATTGATGAACAAAATTCGCATTAATTTTTAATATAAACTATAGACT